CAAACTGAAAAGCTTAGAGAGTGCAACAGGAATATTATCTAGTATTCCGCTTCTGCTAGATTCCCACTTTCTAGGGCCTGCTTTTATAAAGCATTACACAAAAACAGGGACCATTTCCTTCAGGGACAGGAGTGAATGCAAAGGGTAACCGGACCTAACTAAATGGACTTTTCCCCAGTGGCTCAGCCCATCACCCACGACAAATGGGGCATTGAAACAGTCAAGGACTGCCCCTTCCAACTGGCAACAGAAATACCTGGATTCCAATCACCATGCTATTACACCAGGAAAACACAAGCTCTCCAGGGAGATGAACCTGCAACCCCATCTATTATTTCCCCTGCTAAGGTAATCCGGATCCGGATGCAGATCCAGATGGAAAACCACTAGAAATTCAAAGATGCTTCTCCATTTGGGGTGGAGGTGCTGGGGGGAGGGCAGGGAAGTAAGAGGGAAAAATCCTTAAACACCCACAAATACAATGCAAAAAAAAATTTTTTTAACTTGATACAGAATGAATATAAGAGCAGAGCTTTTATATTTCCCAGCAACAAGATATGACGCTTTTGGTGTCCCTACCCCCTAGCAAAAAAAGGGAGCTGGGGAAAAGGAACGATTGATGGTTATGAAACATGAAAGTTAACTGGGCGCTCCGCCTTGACGGGAGGCTTGGGGGAGAGGAAGAGATTTCAGATGGGGATGAGGCCAGATCCCGACATTCTGAGCTCACAGTCAGCCCGCAATGGCTGGTGGCGGCTATCGGGTCAAAGTGGGAAGGAGAGGGAGAATCTATGCAGTCGCCTAAGCTACGGAAAGCAGGGAGGACGGAGAAAAGCCACCGCTCCTGCAACTACAACCGCGATTCCAAAAGGAAACCGGGGCACCTTGGCAAAAAATGGGGGGAAAAATTAAAAAAACCCCACAAACCCCCCGCCCCTCAGGAAGAGCGATCTGCGATTGGGCCGCGCGAGTGTCACTCAAGGGCGCCGAGTCTAGAAAAGGCGCACCGCGGCCGGGCAGAGCTCCCACACGCCGAAGGGCTCCGAGGGGGTCAGGCCAATCGGCAGCCGTCACCCCACACCCCAGCCCATCACCACACTCAAGGGGCCGCTAAGACAGTGTCTCCTAAGTCTCGTCTCCTGTCCCCAGCGGCCTACAGCTCCCTGCAGGCTGGTGGCCGCTTACCTGGCCGCCGCTCCCGCTGCCGATGTCAGGGTCATGCAAGCGGCCTCTCGCGACCGTTACCCGAGGGAGCGCGCGCGCGCCCGGCGTCTCTCCAGTGATTGGCTGCCCGGAAGGAGGCGGAGACAGCCTCGCATGGCGCGCGCGTCCACCTCGCCGTTCCCCCTCGCGCAGCTCCAACCAAAGAGAGACATCCAACCCCGGGGGAGTGACAAGGGGGCGGGATTGCTGTGAAACTCTCTTCTCTGATTGGCTCTCTGGGAGCCAGCCGCTGCCACGAGGGAAAGAAGCTTCAGTTTCTCGCATGCGCAGTGAGTAAACATGAGCCTCTGGTAGATAAGAGTACTGAAAGCTCTCCTTATTCATCTAACCCAGGTCCTCAGCCAGCAGAGCCACGTTCCTTATGAGCACCGTGGGTTTATTTCATTTTCCTACACCACTGACCCGAATATGCCCGGCGCCATGGGGACTCCGGCTTTGGGAGAAGCTGACGTTGTTATCCCCAGGAATAGCTGTCACTCCGGTCCAGATGGCAGGCAAGAAGGACTACCCTGCACTGCTTTCCTTGGATGAGAATGAACTCGAAGAGCAGTTTGTGAAAGGACACGGTCCAGGGGGCCAGGCAACCAACAAAACCAGCAACTGCGTGGTGCTGAAGCACATCCCCTCAGGCATCGTTGTAAAGGTAGATCACAGAAGGCCGCTGAGGGGAGAGGCGTTTTCACATTATAAAATATTATCTCTTACAGTGCCATCAGACAAGATCAGTTGATCAGAACAGAAAGCTAGCTCGGAAAATCCTACAAGAGAAAGTAGATGTTTTCTACAATGGTGAAAACAGTCCTGTTCACAAAGAAAAACGAGAAGCGGCGAAGAAAAAACAAGAAAGGAAAAAAAGAGCAAAGGAAACCCTGGAAAAAAAGAAGCTACTTAAAGAACTGTGGGAGTCAAGTAAAAAGGTCCACTGAGAAAAGAATTAGAGATTCCAACTGACAGAATCTGCCAGAAGCTCCCAGGGAATAATGGTGGCGAGTTCCATCACCAGCATTATTATAGTGCTTCAAAAGAAATATTTTTGATGAACTTAAAAGACAACAAATTTATTTAAATGGTGCACTAAACTGTAGTGAACAGAGACATGCACGATTCAAGAATAAAACTCGGCTGGGCACGGTGGACGGTGCCTCACATCTGTAATCCCAGCACTTTGGGAGGCCGAGGCGGGCGGATCACTTGAGGTCAGGAGTTTGAGACCAGCCTGGCCAACATGGTGAAACCCCGTCTCTACTAAAAATACAAAAAATTAGCCAGGCATGGTGGCGGGCACCTGTAATCCCAGCTACTCGGGAGGCCGAGGCAGGAGAATTGCGTGAACCTGGGAGGCGGAGGTTGCAGTGAGCTGAGATCGCGCCACTGCACTCAAGCCTGGGCAACACCTGGGTGACAGAGCGAGACCCCATCTCAAAAAAAAAATAAAACTAGTTCAAGTGCAATGACACACGCCTATAATCCCAGCACCTTGGGAGGCTAAGACAGGAAGATCACCTGAGCCCAGGAGCTCAAGATTGCAGTGAGCTATGAACACCACTGCACTCCACCTGTCCACTTGTTCTTGTGTGACAGAACAAGACCCTGTCTCTAAAAAATAAGATAAAACCATAAAGAAACACAGTCAGTACTATACAAGAATAATGGCTACTTCTAGAGGGAAGGAGTTGTCATTGTGATGAGGCACTTGGAGGGGTTCTGGGGTGCCTGACAAAGTTCTGTTTCTTCACCTGGGTGGTAGTTAGAAGGGTGTCCCCGTATTTCAAATTGTACCTTTGTGAGATTGTATGTTTTGTAATAATAAAATTTTTTTTGTAATTAGTAAAGTCAATTTTTATGGAGAACTGGAGAATGGAGTCAAACATTAATAGCATTTCTTGG